CTAAAGAAAAAAAGAAATTCCTGCCTTCACAGATATCCTATATTCCAGTGAGAAAAACAGTCAACAAAATTAGTAAAATGCAAGTCTATCATATGGTGATAAATGGCTTGATAAATGCTAAGTAGAGAATAAAGATATATCTGTGGGAGGGTGCTAGCTATAAATAATACTGTTCAGGGAGGGCCTCCTTGAGTGACATTTGAACACACTCTGATGGCAATGAGGGAATGAGTCATAGATATGGGTGTTAAATTGTAAAAACTGCAGGTGAAAGCCCAGCATGGATGAAGGCCCTAAGTGGACCTGGTCTGGATTGTTTTGAGGTCTATTTCATAGGATTTCTCTTTCCTTTTTCTCTAACCGCATCAATCTGAGACTTTTTTTGTGTAAATGTTTCTCTTCCTTACTAAGCTGGGAGTTCATTGAAGGTCTGTTCTTGGTCTTATTTATGTTTTTCATTTTTATTTTTATGTTATTTTCAGCAGTGCCTACTGTCATGTTCTGTTTTTTAGGAAAGTTCTCAATAAATTCTAATATTATAGAATTGAACGCATGTTTCTCAATTTAGCCTTCCTATGCCTATCCTCTCCTGAGTAGTACAGTTGTGGATTGGATGGTAATACTGGTGGCACCTGAAAAGGTAGGAATCACTAAGCCCCTTCCTTTCTCTAGGAGGCTGGGGATGGGGATTCTCAATGTTTTGGGTTAGAGCTGAGGGAAGTACTTCCCTGCAAGATTTAGCATCATGATATTTGTGGAGTGTACATTTGGGGCTCACTGAGAACATGTATACAGAGTGTACAAATTACTTTTTACAGTCTATGATTAACTTGCAGGAATTAAATGAAGGTCTAAAATGAGAGGCTTTCTTAGGACACAGAATAAAACAACAACAAGCTTGTTAAATATAAATTCTTGTGGGAATGAGAAGGCAAAGTAGGGATGGCACACACTTTGCAGACCTCTTATTATATAGAAAGATCCCAAGGGTTCCAAACTCCAGAAATGCTGTTACCTGGCTGAATTCTCATCTCCTGACACTATGTATTTCAATTACAAAAGTGTGTGTGGGAGCTGTGGATTTGGCTCTTGCTATGGTTGTGGGTATGGCTGTATACACAGCACCCACTGTGGCTGTAACGGTTATTATGGTTGTTATGAAAATAAATATTCTGTTATAGATGATCTGATATTTTTTGCTTCTAAGAAATGCCATTGAGCATTGTTTCTTATTTAGTTTCTCAAAGATCTGTTCTGCTTTAATCACCTTCAATCCTGATAGTTCTCCGTTAGAGAAAAATGACTCATC